CCTGATAGGAGGGGACCATCCTATCCTCTAAGGCAAATTCCAGCTTCTTCCCTGAAATGTACATCCGCTACTGAGCCTCAGAATGCTATTTGTTCCACCTACTTCCACAGTTTTAAGGTCTTCAGCAACAGGAGAAGACAGCAGGAAAACTTGAAGTGCAGTTGGCTCCCGCTGAGATGTCACTAGCAGAAAAAGGGAACACAAGCAAAAGGCAAGATTCTAAAGACAGAGGTGACACCTTCTGCTCCAAACATTTGGAGGGTCACCTTTCCAGAAGTCAGACTCGAAGTCCTGAATTCTGGCATGAATGAGTTCTCCTACGTGTAGGGGGTGGCCTGGAAAGATCTTAATTTGTAAGTTGACAGGTAAGGGGCCTTCAGTTGGAGAATCTTGTCACCTGATTCTCAAAGCCAAAAATATCTTACTGTCTGAAACATGAGGTCTTGAGTAGTTCAACTTGACCCATGCAGACATAATTTGAGAGACGCCAAGGAGGATTAGGAAAAAATGTATCTGGTCTTACTCAACTCTGAACATTGCATGAGTCAAACGTTTTCCTAGCTCTCTGTTTGTGTGATGGGTCCACTCTGATGGATTCTTGGCGATGTATCTTTCATGACCAAAATTCAAAAGAGGCCATTCGAAGTGGCTCCCACAAAAGCTGCTGCAGAGCCCCAGACATTCAGAAGCCAATAGTGAAGGGGCCAAAAGCCATCCCTCAATGTTCACTGACACTTTGCGAGCCTTGGGGCAAGTTGGCGATGTCAAAACATGTTTTTAGGGCGTGTTTGCCAACATACAGGTCTTGGGCAGGATTGCAGACCTCTGCAGATGGTACCAAAGTAAAGGGGGAGATGGTAGCTGAATAATCTCTTATCATCCCTAAAGTGCAAAGTGAAATGAGAGTGGATTTTTCCTTCCAAATCCACTTGGAGTGAGTCCCGAAAGACTCACTTTTGCGGCAATCCCCACAATGACATCACTGGAGCGGAGGTTATATAATTTAAAGCAACCACATCTCCACAGCACTTCCCAGAAGAGAAAACTCCTCCAAAAGCAGCTCTCACTATCAGAAAACCCAACTACAGTTGTGAACGCCTTCATTTTCTGCCTGAGTAAGTAAATGACCACCTTTTTTTTTTCTTTTTTTTTTTGTTGTTGTTGTTGTTGTTGAGACAGGGTCTCAGTCCGTCGGCCCAGACTGAAGTGCAGTGGCACAATCATAGCTCGCTGCAGCCTCGACCTTCCAGGCTTAAACGATTCTCCCACCTCAGCCTCTCGAGTTGCTGGGACCACAGGTATGCACCACCATGCCCAGCTAATTTTTGTATCCTGTTTTATTCTACCTTCTGTTCATTTCAGGTCACTGTGCATGGCATCATCCTGGCCCCCTCTAGAGCTCCAATCCTCCAACCAGAGCCAGCTCTTCCCTCAAAATGCTACGGCCTGTGACAATGCTCCAGAAGCCTGGGACCTGCTGCACAGAGTGCTGCCAACATTTATCATCTCCATCTGTTTCTTCGGCCTCCTAGGGAACCTTTTTGTCCTGTTGGTCTTCCTCCTGCCCCGGCGGCAACTGAACGTGGCAGAAATCTACCTGGCCAACCTGGCAGCCTCTGATCTGGTGTTTGTCTTGGGCTTGCCCTTCTGGGCAGAGAATATCTGGAACCAGTTTAACTGGCCTTTCGGAGCCCTCCTCTGCCGTGTCATCAACGGGGTCATCAAGGCCAATTTGTTCATCAGCATCTTCCTGGTGGTGGCCATCAGCCAGGACCGCTACCGCGTGCTGGTGCACCCTATGGCCAGCCGGAGGCAGCAGCGGCGGAGGCAGGCCCGGGTCACCTGCGTGCTCATCTGGGTTGTGGGGGGCCTCTTGAGCATCCCCACATTCCTGCTGCGATCCATCCAAGCCGTCCCAGATCTGAACATCACCGCCTGCATCCTGCTCCTCCCCCATGAGGCCTGGCACTTTGCAAGGATTGTGGAGTTAAATATTCTGGGTTTCCTCCTACCACTGGCTGCGATCGTCTTCTTCAACTACCACATCCTGGCCTCCCTGCGAACGCGGGAGGAGGTCAGCAGGACAAGGTGCGGGGGCCGCAAGGATAGCAAGACCACAGCGCTGATCCTCACGCTCGTGGTTGCCTTCCTGGTCTGCTGGGCCCCTTACCACTTCTTTGCCTTCCTGGAATTCTTATTCCAGGTGCAAGCAGTCCGAGGCTGCTTTTGGGAGGACTTCATTGACCTGGGCCTGCAATTGGCCAACTTCTTTGCCTTCACTAACAGCTCCCTGAATCCAGTAATTTATGTCTTTGTGGGCCGGCTCTTCAGGACCAAGGTCTGGGAACTTTATAAACAATGCACCCCTAAAAGTCTTGCTCCAATATCTTCATCCCATAGGAAAGAAATCTTCCAACTTTTCTGGCGGAATTAAAACAGCATTGAACCAAGAAGCTTGGCTTTCTTATCAATTCTTTGTGACATA